ACGATGAGACTGTAAATAAGACAAAAAAAAAACAGACCCCGATAATGATCAAAGATCTTCGGCGCAATAGGCAATGTCTAACAACTTCAATGGCTTTCTTCAGGGGATTCTCAACGGGATTTCTTGATCTTTCCCAAAATGCTGGGAAGCCCTTTAAGTTTAAACAAACAAAACCTCCAAACGGGAAGGGATGCCAACCTCTCCTAGGCTGCCTGCAGAGCGGGGAGAAACAGGTCTATCGGAAGAAGAGTAGAGATACTCACCTAAGGAGACTCCTCTCCCGAAAGGAATCTGCTTCTCAGCCCCACCCCCAGCTCACCCCAATCCCACGTAGGTCCGCAGATGCTCCCCCCGGGAAGGACGGGACGACCCCGCAGCCGCGATTCAACGCGGCGCGCCCGGAAGCCAACAGCTACTCCCGGGCTCTGAGCGGGAAGTCCTGCTGCAGGCGCCAGCCCGGACCCGGGAATGCTCCTCCCTAGGGTAGGGAAGCGCGCGGGCGCAGGCGTTTACCTGTCTCATCTTCCCATGGTTCGGGGCGAGCAGGCGTGGACCGCGCTCTGCGCCTACCTCCCTCCTCCTTCCCCAGGAAGGCTCAGGGCAGCCGCCGACGGCTGCTTCCCCGGTTACTACAACAACCAACAAGCAACCGCCCGCTCGGAGCCACTGCGCAGGCGCTCATAACGCTCAGCTGCGGACGCGGGCGAATGTCGTCACCGCCGCGCAGCGCGGGCGCAGAGCCCTGCCCTCAGCTGAAGGGAGTCTTCTTTTTTTTTTTTTTTTCCGCTGTTTTTTTCTCCGCCCCTAAGAGGTTGACTCCAAACCCGGAGTTCCGCTAGGTCCAACAGGAGGGCTTACGGCGTGAGCGGCGTACCTGGGGAGAGGCTTAGGCAGCGGCAACCGCTGATTGGCAGTAAAGGGGTTCACTCCCCATCTCCTGCTCGGGCGAAACCGGGACAGCCAATCAGAGAGAGTACTGACGGAAACGGCCCAATCCTGGAGCAGGGCTGAGGGAGGGGGCGGGGACAAATGGCTCAGGTGGACTCCGGGCTGGAGCTGTCCTGGGGGAGCTTGTTTGCGGCAGCGGCTGCTGCTGCCACTGCTGTGCTGGGGGCCCGGTCGCCAGGTAAGGAGAATATGGGGGAGAAGAGGGATGTAATTGTCTCATGTCCTCTGCCTTTGTTTCCAAGGCAAAAAGCCCTCCCACGTTTGAGGGGAGTCATGAGCCGTTTCCTGAATGTGTTAAGAAGTTGGCTGGTTATGGTGTCCATCATAGCCATGGGGAACACGCTGCAGAGCTTCCGAGACCACACTTTTCTCTATGAAAAGCTCTACACTGGCAAGCCAAACCTTGGTAAGAAATCAAAGAATTTCTGCATCCTTTATTCTGAACACTCTTGCTTTTTTCTGCTACACAGTGAATGGCCTCCAAGCTCGGACCTTTGGGATCTGGACGCTGCTCTCATCAGTGATTCGCTGCCTCTGTGCCATTGACATTCACAACAAGACGTATGTAAGGGAAGGAAGAGCTTTAGCATCCTTTTGGTTCCCATTTCTGTCTGCTTCCTTATAGGCTCTATCACATCACACTCTGGACCTTCCTCCTTGCCCTGGGGCATTTCCTCTCTGAGTTGTTTGTCTATGGAACTGCAGCTCCCACGATTGGCGTCCTGGCACCCCTGATGGTGGCAAGTAAGCATCCAACCACCCTAGACCTCCTACAGTGTTAGTCACTAGTCTTTCCTCTGTATTTAAGGTTTCTCCATCCTGGGTATGCTGGTCGGGCTCCGGTATCTAGAAGTAGAACCAGTATCCAGACAGAAGAAGAGAAACTGAGGCCAGCATTATCACCTCCAGGACTTTCTCGTTTTCCACCTTGGCCATCTTCTTCCTTCGTCGTCTCTCCTCTTTAATTTCTTTTCTATTCCATCATCTGCCCTTTTATTCACTTTTAGCCTCTTTTTTTAATTTTTAAAATTTAAAGATATGCATACTGAAAAGTATATAACATGTACGTACAATTTAAAGAATAATTTTAAAGTGAATACTACGTAACTCCATCCAAGTCAAGAAATTGCCAGCTTCTCGGAAGCCCACTGTGTCTCCTTCCCCTACCTGCAACCTCTTCCAGGCTCCCTTTTCCAGCCTTCCCCTTTTTCCCTTTTATTTTCATGCCTTGATTTGACTTGTGTGGTGGGAACATGTGAACTATGAAACTTAAACCTGCTGCCCACCCAGAGCAGCTGTGACCAAGGGCTGCCTCAAGGGGTTGTCCACGCAGGTTGGGCTCCTCTCTGCTGCTGGACCCAAGACTCTGAACCTTCCAAGGGACAGGCAGTTCTTCTAAGAAGGGCTCCCCTGTGTGTGAGCAAGACCACAGCTCTCCTTCTATCTACAGATGCATGAGGGTTGGAAGAGTCTGGGCTGTTTTTAGACCTTCTGGTCAGCTGTATTTGTGTAACAACTTTTGTAATAAATAGAAAAACCCTCTGCTCTGATCAGTTCTTGTACTTTGACCTCTGCTAAGACAAGAGCATGGCTGCCTCCTCTGAGCCCTAGGAGAATCACAGCTTTATGCCTGATTGAATACACCATAGTGAGTAGGACAGCTCATGACACAGGTCAGCCTGGCTGCCTCCGGCTCCTTACTGTCATTTGCTCATTCCTCTTGTATTCTTGAAGTCAAATCTTCTTTTTTCTCACCTTCAAGAGTCTGCGTTCACAACTAAACACTAAGTGCCCTTTCTTATTTCCTCCTAAAGAAGAAACAGATTCTTGAGAGAGCAGAGACAAAAAAATAGAACTAGGCAGCATAGATGAAACAACTGCATGACATGGGAAGAAGACAACTAAACCCCGAGGAGAATGCACTGGAATGGACAGTTGCTCTTAAACCCTACCCAGAGGGCCTCCCCCAGCTGGACCCTCATACACAGTGTGTGTATCCAAAAGGCCATTGCTATTTCAGCAAATATTTGTTGAGTACTTCTCCATGCCGGACACTTGGGAAAGAGAAATGAACGACACAGGCAATGCCCCTGCCCTGTGGGCCTTATATTATAGTCAAGGTAACAGAATCAACAAGCCAACACAAAAATAAAGAACTTCAAATAGGGATAAGAACTCTAACAAACACAAGGTATTTTGGTCAAGAAGGAATGTGGGGTGGGCAGTGGGGAACGTAACTTAAATTAGATCATCAGAAAGTCCTCCCTGAGGAGATGGGATTTTTTTGTTTTTTAGAGACAGGGTTTCACTCTGTCACCCAGGCTGGAGTGCAGTGGCACAATCACACCTCACTGCAGCCTCAACTTCCTGGGCTCAAGTGATCCTCCTGCATCAGCTTCCCAAGTAGCTGGGACTACAAGTGTGTACCACCACATCCAGCTAACATTTTTGGGGGTGGGAAGAGATGGGGTCTTACTATGTTGTCCAGGCTAAGAGGTGGGATTTGAGCTGAGACTTGAATGCCCAGGAGTTAAATGTCTTAAGATATGGAGCAGGCCGTTAGAAAGGAGGGAGCAGCAACTGGAAGGTAGAATAGTCTTATTCAAGGAATAAGAACTATGTAATCACAGCATGGTGAAGAGTTAGGAAGTGAAAGAAAAGGTCAGAAAAGGAGGCAAGGGGCT